GTGAATAAATAACATGGAAAAAAAGGCCACTTTTGTCTTTGTTTTTCCAGGTTAATGGGAAGGTTATTTGGCTGCTAAAAGGGAACAGAACAGGACCCATGCCTGAACTCTTTCAAGGAGGAACACACCAGGTTACTGGAAGTGATGGGGGTTGGAGATAAGAATACTCTGGGACACAAAACACTTGGAAACCATCGAGTCACCATACCTTTTCCCCTAACATTTCCAAGGCACGCCACAATTGTAGAACCCCCTCAGCCCTTGGAAGAGAGAACTGAGGCAACTGGAGCCCCAGACAGGACACCTCCAGCCCCAGGAGCCCCTCTGTCGATTCCAGTGTGCTATGAAAATATTACGGTTGATTCTTGAACAACACAGGGGCTAGGGGTGCCAATGCCCCATGCAGTTAAAATCCACACAGAATTTTTGACTCCCCCAGATCTTACCTACTAATAGCCCACTGTTGACCAGAAGCCTTCCCAACAACACAGATAATTAACACATCTGTTGTATCATATATGTAATATAGACTGTATTCTTATAATAAACCTAGAGAAAAGCAAATGTTACGAAGAAAAACATTAGGAAGAGAAAATACATATACTGTTATTAAGTGGAAGTGGGTCACAATAAAGGTCTTTGTCTTCATCGTCTTCACGTTAAGCAGGCTGAGGAGAAGGAAGAGGAGGGGTCGCTCTTGTTATTTCGGGGTGGCACAGGCAGGAGGAAATCTGAGTATAATTGAACCCACACAGCTCAAATCTGTGTTGTTCATAAGGGAGGAGACCACCCCTCGTATTGTCTTATGCCCAATTTCTGCCTCCAAAGGAAGAAGTAAAAACTAAAAGGCAGAAATGAAATCCACAGGCAGATAGCCGGGGGCATACCCTGGGCCTGGTAGTTAAAGATCAACCCCTGACCTAACTGCTTGTGTTATCTATAGATTCCAGACATTGTACGGGAAAGCATTGTGAAAATCCCTGTCCTGTTATGTTCCGTTCTGATACCGGTGCATGCAGCCCCCAGTCACGTACCCCTGCTTGCTCAATGGGTCACAACCCTCTCACGCAGACCCCCTTAGTTGTAAAGGGACAGGAATTGTTCACTCGGGGAGCTCGGTTTTGTAAGTCTGCCGATGCTCCTGGCAGAATAAAGCCCTTTCCTTCCTCAACTCGGTGTCTGAGGGGTTTTGTCTGCAGCTAGTCCTGCTACATTTCTTGGTTCCCTGACCTGGAAGCGAGGTGATTACCGGGCGGTGGAGGCAACTGCTTAGGAGGCTTAGGCCTGCCTTGTGGAACATCCCTGCGGGGGACTCCTGCCGGCTTTAGTGAATCCTGAGAGTGCTTTCAGCTGGGTAATTGCCCTGGTGGAACGCCTCGCCAGAGCAGCGCACGGTAGGCCCCCGCGGAGGATTAACGCAGCGGCTGAACAGCGGGAAGGAATCGGCGCTTGGAGTCCAGACATCTGGAACACGGTAAGACTGGTCTTGGAACTTGCCCACTCCATTCTCATCTTTCTCTCTTGCTGGATGCTTCCAGCTCTTGAACATCAGATTCCAGGTTCTGCAGCCTTTGGACTCTTGGACTTAGACCAGTGGTTTGCCGGGGGATCTCAGATCTTCAGCCACATACTGAAGTCTGCACTGTTGGCTTCCCTACTTTTGAGGCTTTGGAACTCTGACTGAGCAACTACTGGCTTCGTTGCTCCTCAGCTTGCAGGTGGCCTATCGTGGGACTTCACCTTGTGATCACGTGAGTCAGTTCTCCTTAGTAAACTCCCCTTTTTTATGGCTTTTTTTTTTTTTTTGACACACAGTTTCTGTCACCCAGGCTGGAGTACAGTGGCACGATCACAGCTCACTGCACCCTCAACTTCCCAGGCTCAGGTGATTCTCCTGCATCAGCCTCCCGAGTAGCTGGGACTACAGGTATGCACCATCACACTGGCTAATTTTTTGCAGACTTGTTTTGTTTGTTCTTCCCTTCCACCAGGTGTGGACACATTGAGAAGTCACTATCTATGAACTAGGAAGCAGGATCTCACCAGACATCGAATCTGCTGATGCCTTCATCTTGGACTTCTCTCTCAGCCTCCAGAACTGTGAGAAATAAAGTCCTGTTGTTTATAAGCCATATTTGATTTTAGGATAACTTTACTTTTTCAGATAATCTGGAGCTTTCAAAATGTTTGCCAAAGCAACCAGGAATTTTCTTAGAGAAGTTGATGCTGATGGTGACCTGATTGCAGTATCAAATCTGAATGACTCTGATAAGTTACAGCTTCTAAGTCTGGTGACAAAAAAGAAGAGATTCTGGTGCTGGCAGAGACCCAAGTACCAGTTTTTATCCCTCACCCTTGGCGATGTACTCATAGAAGACCAATTTCCGAGTCCAGGTATGTTTCCTTGGGTATATTCTATAATTAGTTCGGCTTCCTCTGCTCGTCTCCTCCATTCCAGTGGTCGTGGAGTCGGACTTTGTGAAATACGAGGGCAAGTTTGCAAACCACGTGAGTGGAACCCTGGAGACTGCACTGGGGAAGGTCAAGCTGAACCTGGGGGGCAGCAGCCGCGTAGAGAGCCAGTCTTCATTTGGAACCCTGAGGAAGCAGGAGGTGGATTTGCAGCAGCTCATCAGAGACTCTGCCGAGAGGTAAGGAGACTTGTTTGGCATTTTGGATTTTGCTAAGCCACTCACATCCGTTTTTCTTTTTCAGAACAATAAATCTGAGAAACCCTGTGCTCCAGCAGGTGCTGGAAGGAAGGAATGAGGTCCTGTGCGTTTTGACACAGAAGATCACGACGATGCAGAAGTGTGTGATCTCTGAGCACATGCAGGTCGAGGAGAAGTGTGGTGGCATCGTGGGCATCCAGACCAAGACGGTGCAGGTGCGTGCAGTCGGGCTGCCCTGCGTTCATGGGCACAGGTGGGAGTGTGCGCTTTTGCCCACAGGTGTCAGCGACGGAGGATGGGAATGTCACCAAGGACTCCAACGTGGTGCTGGAGATCCCAGCTGCCACCACCATTGCCTACGGTGTCATTGAGTTATACGTGAAACTGGACGGCCAGTTCGGTGAGTGCCACCTCCTATGGGTGCTGAGGGATTACCTAACTTGTCCTTTTCTCCTGCACTACAGAGTTCTGCCTTCTCCGAGGGAAGCAAGGTGGCTTCGAGAACAAGAAGAGAATTGACTCTGTCTACCTGGACCCCCTGGTCTTTCGAGAGTTTGCATTCATAGACATGCCAGATGCTGCGCATGGGATATCTTCCCAGGATGGACCATTAAGTGTTTTAAAGCAAGGTATTGCCAGCAGGGCAGGAGTAGTGGGCAGTTCATGAGACTTGGGTGTGCTTTGTTTTCACAGCGACCCTGCTCCTGGAGAGGAATTTCCATCCATTTGCGGAGCTGCCTGAGCCACAACAGACAGCTTTGAGTGACATCTTCCAGGCGGTCCTATTTGATGATGAACTACTCATGGTCCTGGAACCAGTGGTGAGCCCTGAGACATCTCAAGGCAGTGTTTTTGTCATGACCCTTCTTCTTCCCTGCCCTACAGTGCGATGACCTGGTCAGCGGCCTCTCGCCCACAGTGGCGGTGCTGGGGGAGCTGAAGCCCCGGCAGCAGCAGGACCTTGTGGCCTTCCTGCAGCTGGTGGGGTGCAGCTTACAGGGTGGGTGTCCGGGCCCCGAGGATGCAGGCAGCAAGCAGCTGTTTATGACAGCCTACTTCTTGGTCAGTGCCCTCGCAGGTAAGGAGAAAAGAAAATGAAAGAAATGGCTGTGGACTGTGACTGTGATTTTTCTCTCCTGCAGAAATGCCAGATAGCGCAGCAGCTCTGCTGGGCACTTGCTGCAAACTCCAGATCATTCCCACACTGTGCCACTTGGTAAGCAACCTCCCAGGTGGGACCTTAGAATGAAAAGTGAATTTGTTTAAATGTGTCATTTCAGCTTCGTGCTCTGTCTGATGATGGAGTATCTGATCTTGAAGACCCAACCTTGACTCCCCTGAAAGATACAGAAAGGTTTGGGATTGTGCAGCGCTTGTTTGCCTCAGCTGACATTAGTCTGGAGAGACTGAAGTCATCTGTGAAAGCTGTCATTCTGAAGGACTCTAAAGTCTTCCCACTGCTTCTTTGTATAACCCTGAATGGACTCTGTGCTTTAGGCAGAGAACATTCATGATGTCATATGTGAACTAGAAGTACGTGTTACTGGCCAAGGCTATTTTTCAGAACTGTTAAAGGTCATATGCACGTTAAAAGTTGACCAATGAAATGAATTTACAGAACAGTTTAAGAAGTGGTGACATTTTGCATGATGAATGACCTGACTTTTAGCCACCAGGTACTCTTTAAACAGTTTTCCTTATCAGAGGCCCTCCTGTGCTGGTGACCCAGCATCTGAGTTAGGTTCCAGCATGTAAAGAGCTGGGAGGGCGGAGAATTCTTAGCATACATTCAGACGTTTTTTCTGCACAATAATAAGTCCATCTGTCACTTGCATTCCACTTTTTGTTACATAGAAAGAGTCTGACCCTTTAATCCAAAAGGTCTTTTTACATTGTGAATGCTGTGGGAAGGCAATTTCTCTGCACACAAGAGGCTACGTTTTGGAAGTGATGTATGTTATTTGATGACTGAAAATGAACTGTAAATGCTCCTAGAGTATATTCCTCTGCTGAACAAAATTAAACTTCAAAAAAATCTAACAGTAACACACCCCTGCTTGGGACCCTAGCTATATGCATTTTATGTGACCTTGCCATGCTTCAGTGAACATACTAATTCTATGTCTAGCACATGTTGATTTCCTATGTATTCTGGGTATTCTATTAAAGGAAACTTTGAACTATGTCTATTTTGCTTTTTATTCTGTTTTGATGTCC